ACTGGAGGAGGCACCGCCACGCTGCAGCTCCTGGCCCCACCGCCGTCAGGCCCAGCCTCGGGCCCCGCGGGGCTCCCCGGGGCTCCAGCCTCCCAGATGGTGCAAGTGGTCCCCGCAGGAGCTGGGCCTGGTGTTATGACCCCTCAGGGCCTGCCCTCCATCCAGATTGTCCAGACTCTACCCGCAGTCCAGCTGGTGCACACGTTTTGAGGAGAGGCAGTGATTCCCCTCCCGCCCCGCACAGAGACCCCGACTCACTGCCAGCCGGGGCGGGGCAGGGTGCCGCAGGCTGGGCTTGCTAATAAAGACCCGAGTCTCCCCGCCTGTGTTTTGTTTTCCTGGGGGGAGGGAAGGGGGCAAAGTCATGGTCCTAGCCCCCGCCTGGGAGCGTGGAGTCTTAAGTCTTGCGTCCTGGGTCGCAGATGGCTTGTTCTGCATCCTGGGGCCAGCCACTACGTAGGGCTCAGTTCCCCTGTCCTGAAACCAAAAAAGGCCGCAGGGGTCATTATAGTGGGGAGGTGGTGACATCAGACTCCAGGGAGTGCTACTTGTTCACTGTAGGTCGCCCCGCTGCCCCCCTCGTGTGAGAAGTAGGGGGATCCTTATGCGGAAGGGTTCTGCGACCCCGGGCGCCCCGTGGGTGGAGTGGGGTCCCTGGGGATGGGGGAGTCGGGCGCCAGGATGCTGAGCGTGGCCGGCTCCTCCCGCGAAGGCCCCGGCACGGATGAGAATCCACGCGCTGGCGTCGCCGCCCGGCGCTCAGGTTGCTCAGCAACGAGGGAACGTGGGGCGGGAGCTCGCGCTGGTCCCCAGCCCGCCGCCCGTCTCCTGCCGGCTTCCGCTCCCGTTCTTCCCCAGGTCCCCTTTCCCCGTTGCTCCTTCTCTAGGGATAGGAGAGGTCGCTTCCCGGCCCTCCGCAGGGTCACAGCTCGGTTCCTCCCAGCCCGCCCTCCGGGGAGCTTAGCAACGGTTGCTACGGCCCGGAGCGGGCGCCGCCCCGCCCCACCGCGCGCGGTCTGACGTCACTTCCGCCCGCGACCCCCTTCCAGACCCGCTCCCGAAACCTTGTCGAAGGACCAAAGGCGACCGGTGCAGGTGCTTGCTGGTCCTTGTTCTTGTGGCGCGGGCCCTGACGCTGACCTACTTATGTTCTCACCAGGTGCACGACGCCAGCTCCCTTCTGGGGGGCCGGGGCCTGGGGGTTGCCATGGCCCCCAGCCACCTGTCAGTGCGGGAGATGAGGGAAGATGAGAAGCCCCTGGTGCTGGAGATGCTGAAGGTGAGAGGCAGGGGCCCCAGGGGGCCTGGGAGTCGGATGGCTGAGCCACCCCTCCTGCCCACAGGCCGGCGTGAAGGACACGGAAAACCGCGTGGCCCTCCATGCCTTGACACGGCCGCCGGCCCTGCTCCTCCTGGCGGCGGCCAGCAGCGGCCTGCGCTTTGTCCTGGCTTCCTTCGCCCTGGCCCTCCTCCTGCCGGTGTTCCTGGCTGTGGCCGCCGTGAAGCTGGGCCTGCGGGCCCGATGGGGCTCGCTGCCTCCGCCGGGTGGCCTGGGGGGCCCCTGGGTGGCCGTGCGGGGCTCCGGTGACGTGTGTGGGGTCCTGGCTCTGGCCCCTGGCACAAATGCAGGGGACGGGGCCCGGGTCACCCGCCTGTCTGTCTCTCGCTGGCACCGCCGCCGGGGCGTGGGCAGGAGGCTGCTGGCCTTCGCGGAGGCCCGGGCTCGGGCCTGGGCTGGGGGCATGGGGGAGCCCCGGGCCCGGCTCGTGGTCCCCGTGGCTGTGGCCGCCTGGGGGGTGGGAGGGATGCTGGAGGGCTGTGGCTACCAGGCCGAGGGGGGCTGGGGCTGCCTGGGCTACACGCTGGTGAGGGAATTCAGCAAAGACCTGTGAAGCTACAGACTGACAGCCAGGGCAGGGGAGGAGGGAGGGGCGCCAGCACCTGATGATCGCCTACTGTCTGCGGGTTCTTTTACCTGCTCTCCCTCAGTGAGTCCTCAACCACCCTGGGCCCAGAAACAGAGGCCTGCCGAGGGGAGGAGCCTGGCCTCTGTCCACCCGTCAGCAGTGTGAAGTCTGTTGTGTTTGAGCTTCTCAGAGTGGAATGACTCCTTTTCCTTCCTGGCCCTCGGGGGCCTCTCGAGGTCAGCCTCTCCAACCCCTACCTCAGCTCCTGTCTGCACTGAGAAACCTCCCCGGGTGATGTCTGCAAAGTCTGTGCTGTCCGTGCCCCAGGCTGGGAGAGCTATCTGGGGAGGGGGAGAGGAGGCCGAGCAGAATACACCCCAGAGTTAGGGTTTGCGACTCCGCCTCCCTGGGACCTGGATTGGGTCAGATGCCTGTCCTTGGAGGGGACAAGGTTGACTGCTTAGGAGGCGCGACGCACAGGGCTGCCAGGCCTGGCCCCTCTCTGGGAAGGTTGAGAGCTGAGACGGGCAGCCCTGTCCCTTCCTCCAGATCCGTCTGGTTTTTTACACCGTTTGTTAATAAAGCCTGAAACCGCTGTGTGCCTGTCTCTTCTCTGATGGCTTTCCC